GCCCTTATTAGGATGAGGCCAGCCTGCGCTTTTAAGCCACCAAAATTCATGAACACACAGAGCTTATAATCAGCACCTCCCCTGCACACCCACCATTCCCAGTTCCCCTTTTTTAGCCCCTCACCCCAGCCTCAAGTTTGAAGGGGTTTCTGGAGGCCTAAACCAGCTGCCTCCCTGCTGCGAACTCTGAAAGGAAGTCACCTTCCTTTCACTGCACTTTTTCCTCCTTACTGGTTTGTCAAGACTCTGGCATCGGAGCCTGAGCTGGTTACAGCCAGGCACTGTCAAGCTGTTGGGGGAGGGGATGACAAATTCCCTCCCGTTGAGAACCACTTGGTTAAACCTGTCCAACTGGAAGGAGTAACAAATTGCTCATAAAATATGCATGTTTTGGTGAAACCCCTTCTCTACTAAAAGTACAAAAACTAGCCAGAAATCGCTTGAACCCAGGAGGTGGAGGTTGCAGTGAGCCTAGCACTGCACTCCAGCCTGGGTGACAGACTGAGGCTACGTCTCAAAAAAAAAAAAAAAAATGTGCTTGTTTGGCCCAGGAGAGGCAAGAGGTCTTCTTCACCTACGTTACTGGTGAGAAAACTCAAACCTGAGGGCGGCCCACGCCGGAGTGCAGTAACAGGCAGAACTGGAACCTGGCCCCATCCCGGACTCAGGGGACGGGTGTCATATACCCCCTCTGCCTCATCCTTCCCACTCTGCTAACCTTCCAAAGATCCCCCGGGTTCCGAGTTTTCCCTGGCCGCTTGATGGGATTCGAACCTGCAAACTCAGCGCTCGCCCAGCGCAGCGGCCCCGCCTCTCCTCCCCTCCCGCCGCCCGGAGGTCATGTGAGCGCAGTGCCGGAGCGGGGCGGGGCGAGGCGGCGGCGCGCAGTGCCTACTAGCAATTGTAGTCCTTGCCCCACCTTGGCCTGGCGAAGATCCCGCCCCTGGAACTACGCTCCCGTCGTGCTCCGCGGCTCCAGGCGGAGACGAGGCGGGGTGAGGTGGGTTGGGCCGGGCCGGTTGCTAAGACTTGGCGAAGCGCTGCGCTCGCGCCCGGATCCCTCAGGTAAGCGCGCGGCCCCGAGGTCTCGGGTTCTCGGGTTCCCTGACTGTGGTTGTCTTCCTTCCAGGCGGCTGCAGGCTTCAGCCTGCGCTGGTTGGTGAAACAGAGATGTCAGGTGAGTCCTGCCTGCCTGGGAGCCTCCAGCAGTGGTTCTGTCCGTGGGTTCTCTGTCCCTACAGAAAAGGAGAACAACTTCCCGCCACTGCCCAAGTTCATCCCTGTGAAGCCCTGCTTCTACCAGAACTTCTCCGACGAGATCCCAGTGGAGCACCAGGTCCTGGTGAAGAGGATCTACCGGCTGTGGATGTGTGAGTGCGCCTGGGGGCAGGAGGCGGGAAGCCCTGCTCATCCGTCCTCCCTCTCTCTTCGCAGTTTACTGCGCCACCCTCGGCGTCAACCTCATTGCCTGCCTGGCCTGGTGGATCGGCGGAGGCTCGGGGACCAACTTCGGCCTGGCCTTCGTGTGGCTGCTCCTGTTCACGCCTTGCGGCTACGTGTGCTGGTTCCGGCCTGTCTACAAGGCCTTCCGGTGAGCAGAGCTGCCGGGGGCCGTCTGCACCCTGGTAACCGTCGTGTTTTCTGTCCCTCCCCAGAGCCGACAGCTCCTTTAATTTCATGGCGTTTTTCTTCATCTTCGGAGCCCAGTTTGTCCTGACCGTCATCCAGGCGATTGGCTTCTCCGGCTGGGGCGCGTGGTAAGCCTCTCTCTGATGGGCGTGGTGGCTGTCAGGCACCCACGCACTCTCTTGTCCCTTGCAGCGGCTGGCTGTCGGCAATTGGATTCTTCCAGTACAGCCCGGGCGCTGCCGTGGTCATGCTGCTTCCAGCCATCATGTTCTCCGTGTCGGCTGCCATGATGGCCATCGCGATCATGAAGGTGAGTCCTCGGCTTTGTGACGTCCAGCCCTTGTCTTCTGCCTCCCTGTCCTCTGTCCTTGCAGGTGCACAGGATCTACCGAGGGGCTGGCGGAAGCTTCCAGAAGGCACAGACGGAGTGGAACACGGGCACTTGGCGGAACCCACCGTCGAGGGAGGCCCAGTACAACAACTTCTCAGGCAACAGCCTGCCCGAGTACCCCACTGTGCCCAGCTACCCGGGCAGTGGCCAGTGGCCTTAGAGGGAGCCTGCCCTGCCCCCACCGCCCACCACCTCCTCCCCTTCATTCCTGCTGCTACCCCTGGTCCCGAGGGCTGGGAGTACCTGGGGCCCCATCCCCCCAGCTGGGATGGTGGAAGCCGGTGGTGGCCACGGACCGCCCCCCTCCTGCCAGGGCCACAGAACCCGTGTTCATCTCATCCGAGAGCGGAGTTCCTCACAAGCACTCCCCAGCAGCCCTTGGCCTCTGCCGTCCACAGGACGCCCTCTTGCTCCCGGAAACGTGTGGTCACCCGCCGTCCACTGCACGGCTGGTACGGCCTTGTCTTCAGGTCTCGAGGCCTGACTCCGGGGGACAGGTGGCAGCAGGTCGGCCGCCCTCCCGTCCTCCCAGAGCTGCTGGCGCTGAGGTCAGAGCGGGTCTGATGGGGAGCTCCGTCTCACCGGCCACCCGCCGTCACCATGGCAGATGCCCTTGGCCGGAACTAATAAGAGGCGTCGGGGCCAGCTTCCGGTCCCCTGCAGTGATAGAGGGCTTGGTGCCTAGCTGAGTCCTCGCTGTCCCCGCCATCCCCTGATCTGTGCGGCTCCAGCCTCGCCCCCTCCCCACGTGCACCATACCTGGGGAGTTCCTGGTCCAGGGTATCCTGGGGCCACCCTCCCTGCCTCCAAAACAGGGATCCCTGGCAGGCTGTCTTTCCACGCCCCTGAGTTCAGAGTCGGGGACCCAGGCCAGGTCGGGAGCACAGCCGCTCCCCAAACCCAGCAAACCGGCAGAGAGCCGGTTTCCCAGCAGCCGGAGCCCTGCAGGAGAGGCCTTTGTGTTTTGTTTTGTTTTGTTTTTTCTCTTTTGAGACAAGAGTTTCACTCTGTCGCCCAGGCTGGAGTGCAGTGGTGTGATCTCGGCTCACTGCAACCTCTGCCTCCCGTGTTCAAGCAGTTCTCCTGCCTCAGCCTCCCAAATAGCTGGGATTACAGTTGCCTGCCACCACGCCCAGCTAATTTTTATATTTTTAGTACAGATGGGGTTTCACCATGTTGGCCAGGCTGGTCTCGAACTCCTGACCTCAAGTGATCCACCCGCCTTGGCCTCCCAAAGTGCTGGGATAATAGGTGTCAGCCACCGCGCCCAGCCTGGAGTGGCCTTTTATGAGAGGGGACCCGTCAAATCTGTGCCTTATGGAGGGGTCCGGCAGCGGCCACAATTGTCTTGTCCCCTCACCCCCCAACTCCCCCTGGAACACCTCTCCCAGGCAAGACATTTTCACAGCACCATTCACAACGGTTGGGCCAAAAAGAAACTTTTCCTTCATCATTTCCTGCACTCGCTGACCACAACTTTGGACACCCCAGGCTGCCACCCCTCCCCACCCGTTCACCCCCAGGATGCTGTTGCTGTAGGACGCCTGCTGCCCTGGAGCCCTCCCCAGGATGTGAGCCAGTCCCCTCGCTGGTACGGAATGCCGCTGGGTGCCCGGAGGCGGCCATGGTGTCTCGATGGACGGCAGCCAGGATGGAGCACCCATGGGTCTCACGGCCATGCTTCAGGGTCTTCAGGTCCTGCCCCCGGCCAGTCTGCCAAGAGGCACCCCCTTCCCCAGCCTCTCGCCTGCACTGATGCAGACAAAATCTCACCTGGCAGGCCCAACCCCCCCCCACCCCTCCCCCGCCGTGTGTGGCCCCTCGCCGCATCGTTGGGGTTTTGTTATGTGAAAATATCCTGGAAATAAATACATGTTTCTGCACTTAGAGCCAGGGACCTGCCGCGTTTGTGCTGTGAGCA